GTATCATTGAGAGGTGACAGCGTGCTGGCAGTCCTCACAGCCCTCGTTCACTCTTGGCGCCTCCTCTGCCTGGGCTCCCACTTTGGCGGCACTTGAGGAGCCCTTCAGCCCACCACTGCACTGTGGGATCCCCTTTCTGGGCTGGCCAAGGCCAGAGCCAACTCCCTCAGCTTGCAGGGAGGTGTGGAGAGAGAGGCGCGAGCCGGAACCGGGCCTGCGCGCGGCGCTTGCGGGCCAGCTGGAGTTCCGGGTGGGCGTGGGCTTGGTGGGCCCCGCACTTGGAGCAGCCGGCCGGCCCTGCCCGCCCCGGGCAGTGAGGGGCTTAGCACCCGGGCCAGCGGCTGCGGAGGGTGTACTGGGTCCCCCAGCAGTGCCAGCCCACCGGCGTTGTGCTCGATTTCTCACCGGGTCTTAGCTGCCTTCCTGCGAGGCACGGCTCGGGACCTGCAGCCCGCCATGCCTGAGCCTCCCCCTGTTCCGTGGGCTCCTGTGCGGCCCGAGCCTCCCCGATAAGCGCCGCCCCCTGCTCCACGGCGCCCAGTCCCATCGACCACCCAAGGGCTGAGGAGTGCTGGGCGCACGGCACGGAACTGGCAGGCAGCTCCACCTGCAGCCCCGGTGCGGATCCACTGGGTGAAGCCAGCTGGGCTCCTGAGTCTGGTGGGGAGGTGAAGAACCTTTATGTCTAGCTCAGGGATTGTAAATACACCAATCCGCACTCTGTATCTAGCTCAAGGTTTGTAAACACACCAATCAGCACCCTGTGTCTAGCTCAGGGTTTGTGAATGCACCAATCCACACTCTGTATCTAGCTACTCTGGTAGGGCCTTGGAGAACCTTTGTGTCCACACTCTGTATCTAGCTAATCTGGTGGGGAGGTGGAGAACCTTTGTGTCTAGCTCAGGGATTGTAAACGCACCAATCAGCGCCCTGTCAAAACAGACCACTCCGCTCTACCAATTAGCAGGATGTGGGTGGGGGCCAGATAAGAGAATAAAAGCAGGCTGCCCAGGCCAGCAGTGGCAACCCGCTCGGATCCCCTTTCATACTGTGGAAGTTTTGTTCTTTCTCTGTTTGCAATAAATCTTCCTGCTGCTAACTCTTTGGGTCCACACTGCCTTTATGAGCTGTAACACCGCGAAGGTCTGCAGCTTCACTCCTGAAGCCAGCAAGACCACGAGCCCACCAGGAGGAACGAACAACTCCAGACGCACTGCCTTAAGAGCTGTTAACACTCACGGCGAAAGTCTGCAGCTTCACTCCTGAGCCAGCGAGACCACATAACCCACCAGAAGGAAGAAACCCCGAACATATCCGAACATCAGAAGGAACAAACTCCAGGTGCGCCACCTTAAGAGCTATAACACTCACCGCGAGGGTCCGCGGCTTCATTCTTGAAGTCAATGAGACCAAGAACCCACCAATTCGAGACACATCATGAACCTTGGTTGGAGCAGCTCGGAGAGGCACATGCTCATCACAAAGCTGGCACAGAATTGCTGTCTCAGTGACCTGCATGTGCTGGTTGGTCCCCCCTCGGGCCTTTTACACATGTCCACCCCTCCCACAGCTCCATCCTCTGGTGTCACTGTCCGTGGAGCCACACAAACTTCTCATGCTCTGCAGCCAATGGTGATTAACGGAACTGGGATGCCCCATACTCTGCAAGGAACTCCCTGGAGGGAGAAATCTTCTGGAGTATGAGCCAGCAATTAGCTGCCCTGTTCAGGCTGTGTGCCCACCGCCTCATCTCTTCTCGGTGGGACTCCAGGCCCTCCAAGCGTCCTGACAGCAGGCCTCAGCCATGAGGGTCCAGGTACTTAGGTGTGTGGGAAGATTGGGACCAAGAGGGGAATATCTCTGTCTCCTTTAATGGTATCATCCACAGCTGGAGATCCCCGTGCACAATTACCTGCGTCACTTTCAGTTTACCTTCCTCTTGTCTGGAAGAACAGAGAATTCTTGCAATAGAAGCTTTGTGATATCACAAAGCTGGGGACTTACTGGAAAAATGTGAGACTCACACACCTGGCCAGGTTGGTAGACCGTGCAGCTGTTTGTCTGTTTAGCTTATCATATGGAATTTACCTTTATTTTCAGGAGGAAAAAACTCAGGACTGCAGTGGACATTTGTCCAATTGGTGGCCAACAATGAGCTTTGAGTAAATTTTCTATATTGAAGGAGCTTCTCATCTTATGCATGCCATCTCTGCAAATTAGAAGCTGGGACTCAATTTTCCAGTCTCTCTTGCAACTAGGATATAGACATGTGACCTGTGCTCTGGCCATTAGTTGCAGCCTTTTGAGATTTTCATTCACAACATAAAATGCGAAAAAGCAGGCACTGACTGAATCCATTCCTGGAGTACGTAAGTAGCAGAAAGTGATGATGGTGAGCTTCTATTCAACTGTTACGATTTAACTATTTTTCAGTTTGTGAAGAAATATGGGAACCTTTTTAGCTTGGAGCTTGGTGACATATCTGCAGTTCTTATTACTGGCTTGCCCTTAATCAAAGAAGCCCTTATCCACATGGACCAAAACTTTGGGAACCGCCCCGTGACCCCTATGCGAGAACATATCTTTAAGAAAAATGGTAAGTTTCTTGGCCAACGAAAGGTGAGTGTTGAATACTGTAATGTTGACTTTCTTTTTCCCAGGATTGATTATGTCAAGTGGCCAGGCATGGAAGGAGCAAAGAAGGTTCACTCTGACAGCACTAAGGAACTTTGGTTTAGGAAAGAAGAGCTTAGAGGAACGCATTCAGGAGGAGGCCCAACACCTCACTGAAGCAATAAAAGAGGAGAACGGTGAGCATTGCATATGACAGAGGTGAGAGACTAAGGATCCATCTTGCCCTTCCTCCACCTTCAGGACAGCCTTTTGACCCTCATTTCAAGATCAACAATGCAGTTTCCAATATCATTTGCTCCATCACCTTCGGAGAACGCTTTGAGTACCAGGATAGTTGGTTTCAGCAGCTGCTGAAGTTACTAGATGAAGTCACATACTTGGAGGCTTCAAAGACATGCCAGGTAAGGCAGCTGTCTCTCCATATCTTTGTTCAATCTGCATGATTGTTTTGTTTTTCTCAATTAGCTCTACAATGTCTTTCCATGGATAATGAAATTCCTGCCTGGACCCCACCAAACTCTCTTCAGCAACTGGAAAAAACTGAAATTGTTTGTTTCTCATATGATTGACAAACACAGAAAGGATTGGAATCCTGCAGAAACAAGAGACTTTATTGATGCTTACCTTAAAGAAATGTCAAAGGTGAGAAAACCAAAGTCATTTTGTATTTTGTTCAATAAATAACATCAAACATTGTGTTTTCTAGCACACAGGCAATCCTACTTCAAGTTTCCATGAAGAAAACCTCATCTGCAGCACCCTGGACCTCTTCTTTGCCGGAACCGAGACAACTTCCACAACTCTGCGATGGGCTCTGCTTTATATGGCCCTCTACCCAGAAATCCAAGGTGAGCATGTCAGTGAGTAAGCCTGAACCAGGAAAAAATAATAGAACCCTTCCCTCTTTACCAGAAAAAGTACAAGCTGAGATTGACAGAGTGATTGGCCAGGGGCAGCAGCCGAGCACAGCCGCCCGGGAGTCCATGCCCTACACCAATGCTGTCATCCATGAGGTGCAGAGAATGGGCAACATCATCCCCCTGAACGTTCCCAGGGAAGTGACAGTTGATACCACTTTGGCTGGGTACCACCTGCCCAAGGTAATTAAGCAGATCTTCAAGCCCATCTTTTAAGCCTTGCCTGAGTCTCTGCTGCTTTCTCTAGGGTACCATGATCCTGACCAATTTGACGGCGCTGCACAGGGACCCCACAGAGTGGGCCACCCCTGACACATTCAATCCGGACCATTTTCTGGAGAATGGACAGTTTAAGAAAAGGGAAGCCTTTATGCCTTTCTCAATAGGTAAGTTGTAGTAAACAGGTGTGTGGGAGTCCAAGATAACCCGTCTTTTGATTTTGTCTTACAGGAAAGCGGGCATGCCTCGGAGAACAGTTGGCCAGGACTGAGCTGTTTATTTTCTTCACTTCCCTTATGCAAAAATTTACCTTCAGGCCCCCAAACAATGAGAAGCTGAGCCTGAAGTTTAGAATGGGTATCACCATTTCCCCAGTCAGTCACCGCCTCTGCGCTGTTCCTCAGGTGTAATATTGTTAAGAAAGAAAGGGGCAAGGAAAGTAAGAAGACATGGCACGTGTTCTGAAACCACTGGTGTCTGCTCAGATGTGTTGGGACAAAATGAAAGTGACTTTCAAGAAAGATCAGAGGAATTTGACTCAGAGAAAACTAGATCCAAATCCCAGCTCTACTGTCTCGTCCGAATTAGCCTTGGGAAAATCATTTATATGCTAAATAATTTACCTTTTTATCTAGGAGATGAAAAGAGGATAATGTTTCCTTCCATAAAGAAAGTTCTTGTAAGAATCAAAAGAAATGGTGAGCTTTAAGTGGTTTGTAAACCATAAAACACATCATAAAAGTTCTATCTATAGTGTGCCTCCTTCCTGCTTCCTTTGTGAGATA